CGGTGAGCTGTCACCTCGGAATTGGGCCTTGCCCAGCAGACAGACATGCATGCGGGGGAGGTAGCTGACAGACAGGGGCGCATGGGGAAGCAGCCATTCCAGAGAACTGCAACAGCAGATTGCAAACCAGGACTTCAGGACTCAGAGGGGGACAAGGAAAGGAGAGCCTATAGTGGCCCCAAAGCCCAGGGTCAGAGGCAGGGCCAGGAGAGCAGCTGACAAGAGCTTTATGGTAAGGACAAAAGAGAAGACAGCCGGAGTCTCCTTTTATTCAGCTCATAAAGACCCAACTTCTGTGCACTTATAACTGTTCAGACCCTGAGGGGTTCAAAAAAAGAACCGTGTTAGGAGAATTCAATATTTAATTAAGAGATGATCAGATCCGTGCACCGAAATTATTGCTGGGTAAGACAATACTGTGTGTGTTACATAGCATTGGAACTTAGGAAAGCTCTTTCCTTGTGTTGTTTAATTTAATCCACTCAACAACCCTGCAAAGTGGGTACCATTGTCCCTGTTTTTTATGAATGAGGGGGTGAGGTGCTGAGAAGCTGTGTACGTTATTTGAGTTTGTCTGGCTAGTCAGTGGCTGAGCCAAGTTCCAATCCAGGTCATGTGAGCCTCTGAACTTTCTGATAAAACCTGCAGACCCCCTTAACTGGGATAATATAGTCATGCATTAAGCAAGAAGGAGAAGTAAATACAGGCTGATGGTGTAGGGGAGAAATTCAAAGGGAGAAGGCCTAGGAGGGAGAGGGAGCTATGTGTGAACAGAACCAAAGATGGCCTCTGGGAATTGGAAGGTCTCTTGGAATTCGTCCAAACTGAGGATCACAAGTCTCCACATTCTGAGTAGGAGGATGAGGGTCTGAGTTAGGATTTGGGTCCTGCAGGGCTTGCTAAGGAATCCCCTGATGGCCTAGGATTCCACGCAGAGCACATCTGGTGTGAGAGAGCTCGCTGCAAGGGTGAAGGCTCCGCCCTATCAGATAGACAACCAGGCCACCAAGAGGCCCAGCCCTCCAAACCCTGGATTTGCAACATCCTCAAAGAACAGCAACGGGCCTTGAGCAGAATTGAGAAGGAAATACCCCCACCTGCCCTCAGCCGTTAAGTGGGCTTTGCTATTCACAAGGGCCTCTGGGTGTCCTGGCAGAGAGGGGAGATGGCACAGGCACCAGGTGCTAGGGTGCCAGGGCCTCCCGAGAAGGAACAGGTGCAAAGCAGGCAATTAGCCCAGAAGGTATCCGTGGGGCAGGCAGCCTAGATCTGATGGGGGAAGCCACCAGGATTACATCATCTGCTGGTGAGTAGGCTTCATTAATTCTCTGATGAATGTGCAGATACAGACAGAACACTTGCTTTCTCAGACCGGCAGGTGCATACAATGGCAAGGCCACCTGATACACCAGTCCTGTTCATTTGGAAAAGGGACAACTCCTTCACATTCACAAGCTGGGCTGGTAAGTGAAGAATAAGAAGAAAAAAAAAAGAATAAACCAGAGGGTTCCTCTCATTTTCTTTCAGTAACAACTGCTCTGAAAAGAAGATATTTTTCAACCTGAACTTGCAGTAGCTAGTGGAGAGGCAGGTAAGGTGGGTTTCATTAATTCATTTGTTCATTCATTATTTCCTTCTATTGTATTTGAATCGTGATCAGGAAAAAGGAAATGAAACCAGAGACAGAGGGAAGCTGAGCGAAAATAGACCTTCCCGAGAGAGGAGGAAGCCCGGAGAGAGACGCACGGTCCCCTCCCCGCCCCTAGGCCGCCGCCCCCTCTCTGCCCTCGGCGGCGAGCAGCGCGCCGCGACCCGGGCCGAAGGTGCGAGGGGCTCCGGGCGGCCGGGCGGGCGCACACCATCCCCGCGGGCGGCGCGGAGCCGGCGACAGCGCGCGAGAGGGACCGGGCGGTGGCGGCGGCGGGACCGGGATGGAAGGTTAAGTCCTGAGCAGCAGCAGCAGCTGCAGCGGTGATTCGCTCTCTCTCTTTGGCGTTTGAAGGGAGCGCGGTGACTGTCCTTGAGCGCGGAGGGGCGAGCTCGCCGGCGGAGCGCCGGAGCAAGCGGAGGCGCAGGAGCGGCGGCGACGGCGGCGGCGGCGGCGGCGCCCGAGCACCCGAGGGGGTCCGAGCCCCGGCAGCCGGCCAGCCCCGCGCCACAAAGGGAGCGCCCCCGCCGCCCGGCACCCCGCCTCCCTCCCCAATGTCCTCGGCCATCGAAAGGAAGAGCCTGGACCCTTCAGAGTAAGTGCGGCCCCCCTGCCCCTGCCACCCCCAGGCTGTCCCTGATGCTTGGCCTTCTCTCCAGGGAACCAGTGGATGAGGTGCTGCAGATCCCCCCATCCCTGCTGACATGCGGCGGCTGCCAGCAGAACATTGGGGACCGCTACTTCCTGAAGGCCATCGACCAGTACTGGCACGAGGACTGCCTGAGCTGCGACCTCTGTGGCTGCCGGCTGGGTGAGGTGGGGCGGCGCCTCTACTACAAACTGGGCCGGAAGCTCTGCCGGAGAGACTATCTCAGGTACCCTCCCCGGCACTCCACTGGGCCCTCGGTGTCTTCTTAGCTTTTCTTTCTTTTGCCCCAGGCTTTTTGGGCAAGACGGTCTCTGCGCATCCTGTGACAAGCGGATTCGTGCCTATGAGATGACAATGCGGGTGAAAGACAAAGTGTATCACCTGGAATGTTTCAAATGCGCCGCCTGTCAGAAGCATTTCTGTGTAGGTGACAGATACCTCCTCATCAACTCTGACATAGTGTGCGAACAGGACATCTACGAGTGGACTAAGATCAATGGGATGATATAGGCCCGAGTCCCCGGGCATCTTTGGGGAGGTGTTCACTGAAGACGCCGTCTCCATGGCATCTTCGTCTTCACTCTTAGGCACTTTGGGGGTTTGAGGGTGGGGTAAGGGATTTCTTAGGGGATGGTAGACCTTTATTGGGTATCAAGACATAGCATCCAAGTGGCATAATTCAGGGGCTGACACTTCAAGGTGACAGAAGGACCAGCCCTTGAGGGAGAACTTATGGCCACAGCCCATCCATAGTAACTGACATGATTAGCAGAAGAAAGGAACATTTAGGGGCAAGCAGGCGCTGTGCTATCATGATGGAATTTCATATCTACAGATAGAGAGTTGTTGTGTACAGACTTGTTGTGACTTTGACGCTTGCGAACTAGAGATGTGCAATTGATTTCTTTTCTTCCTGGCTTTTTAACTCCCCTGTTTCAATCACTGTCCTCCACACAAGGGAAGGACAGAAAGGAGAGTGGCCATTCTTTTTTTCTTGGCCCCCTTCCCAAGGCCTTAAGCTTTGGACCCAAGGAAAACTGCATGGAGACGCATTTCGGTTGAGAATGGAAACCACAACTTTTAACCAAACAATTATTTAAAGCAATGCTGATGAATCACTGTTTTTAGACACCTTCATTTTGAGGGGAGGAGTTCCACAGATTGTTTCTATACAAATATAAATCTTAAAAAGTTGTTCAACTATTTTATTATCCTAGATTATATCAAAGTATTTGTCGTGTGTAGAAAAAAAAACAGCTCTGCAGGCTTAATAAAAATGACAGACTGAAATACAGTGTTGTTTATTTGATTACGACTTATAA